CCAGGAGTTCAAGACCAGCCTGGCCAACACGGTGAAACCCTGTCTCTACTAAAAATACAAAAATTAGCCAGGCATGGTGGTACAAGCCTGTAATCCCAGCTACTCGGGAGGCTGAGGCACAAGAATCCCTTGAACCTGGGAGGCGGAAGTTGCAGTGAGCTGAGATTGTGCCACTGCAGTCCAGCCTGGGTGACAGAGCTAGACTCTGTCTCAAAAAAAAAAAAAAAAAAGATGTCAACACTGATGTTATTAATGACAACTGCTGATAGTGTTGATACTAATGATGACCTGCTTAGCTGGAGGAATTCTCTTTCCTTCCTCCAATATTGCCTGGTTTTGCCCTAACTCAGCTCCATTATCTGCTGAATGATGGAAGCCAGGCCCCCTCCTCTCTAACCCCTTGTCTTATAGATTTCTTTATTATTATTACTATTATTATTATTATTTTAAAAATAGTGATGGGCTCTCACTATGTTACCCAGGGCTGATCATGAACTCCTGGGCTCAAGCGATTCTCTCGCCTGAGCCTCCCAAAGTACTGGGATTACAAGCATGAGCCACCATGCCCAGACTCATAGATTTCACATGTCCTCAAAAAGTCCTTCCAGAAGTCTGACCCACATCCTTCCTGTTGCAGCCCTGCCCCCTCCCTTCCTCATGTCTCCTCAAAGCATGATCCATAAGCACCTTGTGTGGCTTATCCTTGAGGTTGACATCCCCATTCCCACTGCTCAGAACAGGCCAAGAGGCAGAGTGGGAGATTTTCCAGAGAGAAAGAAATAGAAGCCAAGAGAGATGAGAGAGAGAGAGAGAGAGAGAGAGAGAAAGGGAAGTTCTAGTTTGGGGTGAGGGGGCAGAGAAAGAATCTGGAGGGATGAAGGTCAGGCAGCAGTAAGGGCTTCCTAACACCTAAACACAGAGTGACACAGATACCCCCCACCGCTATACCACCGCTATCTACAGCTGCGTGGCTTCCGGGGGTGGGACAATCGTCTTAAGGCTTTCCATGACGTGAGTCCTCGCCAGAACTAAGGCTGTGGGTAAGGCGACATTTCCTGCCCCCGGGGCCAGGGTGAGAGGAGAGATGATGAGTTGCTGAGTGTGCACACCTTTCCGGAACACATACACACACCCTGCTCTGGGATCCCTTGTGAGGCTGCCCTCATGGAGTTCCCCCTGGCCCAGATATGTCCCCAAGGTAAGTGTGAAGTTGAAGGATATGGGTGGGAGAGACATAGTTCCTCTCTGAGAAACCCCGGCAGCCCTCTTTGTGCTCACAGGGAGTCACGAAGCCCCCATCCCAACCTTCAGCACCTTCCAGATCACAGACATGACCCGCAGGAGCTGCCAGAACCTGGGCTACACTGCGGTGAGTGGAAACCTGGGGCGGCAGCGTGGTGCCTTCCCCCTCCTTGAACTCTTCCCTGATCCAGGCATCTCCCCAGGCCCCGGAGGCTGCCTCCAACACAGGGAATGCTGAGAGGGCAGAGGAGGTGCCTGGAGAAGGAAGCCTGTTCCTGCAGGCCGAGACCCGGGCTTGGTTCCAGAAGACCCAGGCCCACTGGCTCCTGCAGCACGGGGCAGCCCCTGCCTGGTTCCATGGCTTCATCACCCGGAGGTGAGTCATGGAGGAGGAAATTGGCCCAGACAAGACAGAGGCGAGGCTGGAAGTGTCAGAGCAGGGTTCGGCCCCCTCTCTCCGTCACCCACAGGGAGGCAGAGAGGCTGCTGGAGCCCAAGCCTCAGGGGTGCTACTTGGTGCGGTTCAGCGAGAGCGCGGTGACCTTCGTGCTGACTTACAGGTGAGGGGCGAGGCCCCGCGCCGGGCGACACAGAGATAGTCTGATCCCTAACGGCGCCCTCCAGGAGCCGGACTTGCTGCCGCCACTTCCTGCTGGCCCAGCTCAGGGACGGGCGCCACGTGGTGCTGGGCGAGGACAGCGCCCACGCGCGGCTGCAGGACCTGCTGCTGCACTACACCGCGCACCCGCTCAGCCCCTACGGGGAGACGCTCACCGAGCCCCTCGCCCGACAGGTACGCGCCCCAGACCCTGACCAGAGAGCCCACGAGTGCCTCAGACCTCCTTCTTTCCCAGCAGACTCCTGAGCCTGCAGGACTTTCCCTGAGGACCGAAGAATCAAACTTTGGAAGCAAAAGCCAGGACCCAAACCCCCAGTACAGCCCAATCATCAAACAGGGGCAAGCCCCAGTCCCGATGCAGAAAGAGGGGGCCGGGGAGAAGGAGGTATTGGGCTGCAGGGGCTGAGGGAGTGGGAGCCACTCCTCCCTGGCCTCACCTTCTCTCCCAGCCCTCCCAGCTGCTCAGGCCCAAGCCTCCCATCCCCGCCAAACCTCAGCTGCCCCCAGAAGTCTACACAATCCCTGTTCCACGACACCGCCCGGCCCCACGCCCCAAGCCCTCCAATCCTATCTACAATGAGCCTGATGAACCCATAGCTTTCTATGCCATGGGCCGGGGCAGCCCTGGGGAAGCCCCCAGCAACATCTATGTGGAAGTGGAAGATGAGGGCCTACCCGCCACCCTTGGGCACCCTGTCCTACGGAAGAGCTGGTCCAGGCCTGTCCCAGGAGGCCAGGTAAATGGGTATGCAGGGAAAGGTAGGTGCAAGAAGGTCTCCCTGCAGGTAGATGGGGGAAGGTGAAGAAGGTGTTCAGAGTGGATGCCTGGGGCAGGGTAAGGGGCAGAGGTGTGAGGTGATGTGGGAAGAACAGAATGATCCAGGCACCAGCCTCCCTTCTCCAGGCCCAGAGGCTGCCCCCTCTTCTCCCCAGAGTCGCTCAGACCTCATCTTTGTCAAGCCCCCATGCCCTCCTATCTCACACAGAAAACAGAGGCCCCCAGGCAGGGTGCCCCTCCACCTCCCACATCGAGGCTTTTTTGATCTGCGTCCATCTTGTCCTGCAGGCCCTCTTCAGACGCACCTGGGGCTGACCCCACCCCGTGCCTCTCTGGCTCTCTCCCTTGGCCTTCACGGCCCTGCTGTCCTGGAGAAAAAGAGCACTTGGGTTCCCTTATGTCATCTCAGTGAGCTCAGGGGAGGGGGACCCTGCTCTCCCAGCCTGCTTCTGTGTACTCCCTGTCTCCCTCTTCCTTCTCCCCAGCCCTAAGTCTTCTTGCCTACCCTTCAAGTCAGTACCTCATGCCATGGGTTAGCCCCAGCAGCCATCCCACCCTCTCCCTCGGCCTCTGCGGCCCTCCCAAAGCCCTTCCCCAGCCTCCCTCCTCAGACCCTTCCCCATCCTCCCTCCTTGCTGGTGCCCCAGGCTCCCTGCTCAGCCTGAGCCTGCTCGCGCTCACCCACACCCCTGCCAACGTCTGCTGTCCTAGAGCTAACGTCACCTGTCCATATCTCCGTCCAAACTTTTTTCCAAGCTTCTGGTCAGTTCCCCCCAGCATCCCTGAGCCCCTCAAACTCAACACGGCCAACAGCGCTCTCACCCTTGCCCTCCAAACAGCTCGGTCCCATGTTCACTGTCCTGATTGCTAACTCTCCAGCTACCCAGCTAGCCAAGCCAGAATCCCAGGGCTCCCTCAGCACAGCTCCCTCTTTACTCCCCCAGTAAGCCACTCATTCCTGCTGGATCTCTTCCTAAGTATATTTTTCCTTCCCCCAGCTCCAGCCCCCATCATTGGGGTCTGGCTTTGTCACCCAGGCTGGAGTGCAGTGGCACAATCATAGCTCACTGCAAACTTGAACTCCTGGGTGCAAGTGATCCTCCCACCTCAGCTGAGATTACAGGCTCGAGCCACCTCACCTGGCTCCCAAGAGCTTCTTAACTGGTTTCCTAACCACCATTCTTGCCACTTCTGATCCACTCTGCACCAAAGAGCCAGAATGGTCTTGCTGAAGCAGCTGCCTGGCCCATGAAGCACTCTAGACTTGGGTTGGGTGGGGGGTCTCACCTCCTTAGCCTTACCACCAGCCACTCCCATTCTCCTAGAATGATTCACATTTCTCTAAACTCACCAAGTGGTTTCAAGCCTCCTGGGGTTTGCACCCGCCAGTATCTCTGCCTATAGCAACTTCCTGCAACCTCATCCTCCCGCTGCCTGGCAACTTTCTAATCATCCTTCAAGACCAGCTTTCCCTTCTCAGAGGCCACCCCCTGTGCCTTACACACACCTGCCATGCCACTGATCACCTGAGACATCCATCTCCTCCCATCTCCTTCTCTCTGTCCCTTCCCTAGTTTAGAGTGTGAGTTCCCTGAAGGGAGGGGCTGGGACTTACCCATCTGTTTCCAAAGCACCCAGCCCAGTGCCTGGCACAGAGCAGGTGCTCAGGAGATGTTTGTTGAATTAATGAATGAGAGGAGTTTAGATACCCTCTCTGGAAGCCAAAGTCTGTTCAGATCAGATGTCTTGAGACTGCAAGTACACCTAGGAGGCAGAGGGTAGAGGGTGTGACCTAGAACTGTCCTTCTCTCTGCAGAATACAGGTGGCTCCCAGCTGCATTCTGAGAACTCTGTGATTGGGCAAGGCCCTCCCCTGCCCCACCAGCCCCCACCCGCCTGGAGACACACCCTCCCCCACAATCTTTCTAGACAGGTGCTTCAGGACAGAGGACAGGCATGGCTTCCCCTTGGGCCTCCTCAGTAGGCGGTAAGTCTGAGCTTGGTGAGGATAACTTGGAGCATCAGGTCCAGAGACCTTCACACACACCTGGCACACTTCTCAAGAAATGTGGATGGAATAAACCATAGGTGTTCAAAGCTGGAAAGGAGCTCAGCCATCATCTATTGCAAGGATGGCAAAGAGGTGTCATCTTGCATGCCAACTCCAATCCATTGGTCGTGGCTGCCTAGAGTGCTGCATTGGAAAGGATGTTAAGGTCATATCTGAACTCAGCAGAAAAAAAGCACATGATTGATTAGTGATGTCTGCCACGGGTAAGAGCGGGAGGATGAGCAGCATTACATTTGTCCTTAGTGATCAAATTCAGCTCCCTCACTATGCGGAGAAGAAAACATAGCCTGAGAGGGACAGTGACTTGGCCAAGGTCAAGGACTAGAACCAGGCTTCCTGATTCCCTGTTTAGTGCTTTGTTCCTTACCACACATCCACAAACTCAAGTCCATAGGAAACATCAGAGATTTCCTCAAACAGGAAGTCTGGCCACTTTCCAGAGTTCTACTGCATGGAGGCCTGGGTGCTTCATTGGTCCCCTCCTGTGGATCCTGGCTTAACTCTGTCCCCCTGACAGGTCTGGCCTGACCCCCAACAAAGAAGCCTGGAGGTCAGAGAAGCAAATGCGGAGCCTGCTCCCTCCTAAGAAGATCCCAAGAATCCAATGGCTCAGTCCTTGGTGATCTAAGACAGCAAAGAAGTGTGCAAGGAGGGCCCTGTTAGCTCCCACTGTCCTGGTTTCTCCTCCTGGAGTCTAATTTCCTTGGCCCTCTGAGCCTTTTGAGTCTGGGCCCTGGTCCAATGCTGCTGTTGTCTGAGGAATGGTTTGGTGAGAACAGATGTTAGAACTTGTTTGTTGATTCTTGTCTGGCTAATAAATCATCACCAACTGCCTTCTCCTACAGGGATTCAAGTCCTCCAGGCTCCTTCTGTTTCTGTC